CTGAAAGGCATAGTTCTCAGTTGGCTTTTTTTCTGGGCTCCCAGAGTAGTGTCTGCCCCCACCCAAAACAGGAGATCCTCCAGTCTATGGTCTGCCTTCTCCAGGACCCACCACTAATGTGGAGGCTCCCACAATGAAAGGAAGGCACACTACCTGGCAGTATGTGAGGTAGGTAGGGCCTGGACTCAGGTAAGGCAAGAGAGGTGCCTAAAGTGCATTCATTCCCAAAGACCCTGCTCTTGCCTTAACTTCTGCATTTTACACACCAAGCATGCCTCACCCTCGTCCTGGCCCTGTTCTGAGGGTAAGGCATAGATCACTCCTGCTTCTCAGGATTCCTGGTATTTTAAAAATGGAAGAAACATGGTTATAAAAATTAGATATTTTAACATTCTAAAGAACACAAATCCGAAAGACTATATGTATAACTGCATTTAGAAACAACATCAAAAGTCAATTTGTGACTGAATGTGGAGTCCAGGTAAGTTGGCCAACCTGAAACCGACTCTTCACCCCCAATACCACCGTGTCAGGCATAGTAGGCCCTGGCTGGCTCCTCTCCACTCACCCCAGGTTGCAAATCCATGCCTCCTGGGGGATTCCTACTCTGTAACCCAGCTCTGCCTCTAGGCTCAGAGCCCACATGTCAGGGATGACCCAGCTTGCCCTGTCATTCCTCCCAAACGTCCACAAAGGACTAGGCTCCCAGGCCCCTCCTAATCTCTGCTGCTAAATCCGTTGGTCGTTTCATAGTTCTTAGCTTTCATTTGACACAGGGTAATCACTCTGAAGGCACTCTTAGTTTCTGGGACACTACTCCTCCTTAATTGCCTCCTTTACTGGAATTTTTTTTTTTTTTTTTTTTAGTAGAGACAAGAGTTTCACCACGTTGGCCAGGCTGGCCTCAAACTCCTGACCTCAAGTAATCCGCCCATGTTGGCCTTACAAAGTGCTGGGATTACAGGTGTGAGCCACTGCACCCAGCTACTGGATTCCTATCTCCTCATTCTCTGACTTTCTTGGGCTTAGTCCTCAAACCTCTTCTGTTTACACCCCTTCCCAGGTGATTCTGTGACTTTACCATCTATATATCTTGACTTCTAAATTTTTGTCTCAGCCTAAATCTCTGCCCTGAGCACCAGAGTTGGAAATCTTACTGCCTTCATCTCTACTCAACATCTCCACTTGGCTGTCTAATAGGTATCTCAGACTTGAGATATCCAAAGCAAACCGAATTCTCTCCCAGCCCCACACCACCACCATCCTGTAGTCTTTACTGTGAATTAAGGGCACCTCCATTTACCCAGCTGCCCAGAGTCATTTTGGACACATCTGTTTCTCTCATGTCCCACATCCAATCCATCATCAAATACTGTTTTTATCTGCAGAATATATCCAGACTCTAATCATGCCTTCTCACCTCCACTGCCCCCACCCTGGTCTAAGACACCATCATCTCTTGCCTATAGACTATTGCAATGGCCCCCTAACTGATCTTCACGCATGCATCTTGTGTGGAGGGTTCTCCACGCAGCAGCCAGTCAGACTTTCACTCTCTGCTGAGACCTAACCAGTGGCTTTCCATCTCATTCTGTCCTTTCACTCCTTACAAGGGCCTACTCCAAGGCCCATGTTTCCTCTGATCAGACATTCCAACCACTCACCCCTTCAGCCCCCCTATTCCAACCCAGTGGCCTCCTTGCTTTTCTTCCAACACATCAAGCAAAATTCTATCCCAGGATATTTGTACCTGCTATTCTGACCGTAGTGCTCGTCCCTAGGTATCCACGTAGTCATAGCTCTCTTCCTCCCCTCCTTCAATTCCTGCTCACTGAGTTCTTCAACACTTATATAATAGTATCTCTTGCATGGTGATTTGAAATACCTTCACAAAATTTTTGATGCTCTGTCCTTCAAGAGGTGAAGCCTAAATTCCTTCCCCTTGAGTGGACTAGACTTAATTATGTACTTTCACAAATAATGTGGCATAAATAACAGTGTGTGACTTCTAGGACTAGGCCATAAAAAGCATTGCTGTCTAAAGAGTCTCTCTTGGATCATTCTGGGGGAAACCAACTGCCATGTTGAGAGGACATACAAGCAATCCTATGGAGAGGCCCATATTGCGGGGGGAACAGGCCCCCTGCCAAGGGCCATGCAAGTGAGCCATTTTGGAAGTAGATCCTCCAGTTCCAGTCAAGCCTTCAGATGACTGCATCCCTGGCCAACCTTTTTACTACAACACCTTAGAGGACAATGAGTCAGAACCATCCAGACCCACAGAATTGTGAGAAAATAAATGTTTTTGTTTTAAGCTGCTAAATTATGGGGTGATTTGTTACACAGCAATAGGTAACTAATGCCCCCTTTTATGTTCCCCCCAACCCAGCTACATTTTTCTCCATGGTACTTACCACTATCTGACACACTGTATATTTCCCCCACTTAGAATTGTACCATTATAATAAGGACTTTGTCTTATTTGCTCCTGTGTCCAACAGTGCCTGGCAAAAAAAATAGATAATAAATATGTGTTGGATGAATGAAGCATGGGTCTCTGAAGGTCTAGGTCTGTCTCCGTCTCTGTGAGGTATAAGACCAGACTGCGGGTATGAGAGGCAGCCTTTCCTTTTCACAGATGAAGAGAGATAAACCAAGTCCCAGTCAAGCATATTCCTTCCCCTCAGCCCTTCCCAGTTGTAGCCCTCCTGGCCCAGACCCCAAAAGTGGATTAACTTTGCTTGATTGATTTGGGAGCTGGGGGAGTGACTGCCCAGCCCCTTACCATTCAACCCAAACCCTACAAAGCGATCTCCAAACACTCAGAACTGGAATTTCCCCAAGCCAATTCCTACCTTTCTAGGAAGACTCTGGCCACCTACCTTTGTCCATGGACCTCCTCTGAGCAGCCAGGGGAAGCTGTGGTGGGGAAAAGGGAGCAAGCAGGGCACAAGGGTTCTGTGGATTGCTACCCTCTGCTCTCCAGTCTTCCAGTAGACTTCCAGGGCATGTCTGTCTGCCTGGCACATTCACTGATTCTCCCCTCCCAGCATCAGGGAGGGTTGGGCAGAGGAGGAGGCTTGGCTCTGCCCCAGGATACTCACACCAAACAAAGCCATGGGGGAGGAGGCATCAGTACCGACAGTGATTGGATCACTGGAGCTTCTGGAGGCTGGGGGGTTCTGATGGGCTCAGAGGTCTGAAATCTGAGGTGGAGGACACTGGGGCAGCCAAAGGAATGAATGGGGTGAGCCTCAGCGTGGCCAGGAATGGGCCATAGAGAACCAGGACTTAGTGCTGCAGTAGAAGCTGGGCACAGAAGGGTGCAGAGAAGGGTGGCGGCTGGAGGCAGGGAGAGCAGGGAGGAGGCACCCACCATGGTCAGACCCACCATGGTCAGAAGAGCCGGTGGTTTGAGCCAGAGCAAGCTGAGGCTGAGAGGAGTGGACTGATTGGGAGAGGACAAGGGAGGAGGGAGGAGACAAAGGTCGTGTTTGGATTCCTGCCTTCTGGGGGTGTGAGGTCAGAAGACAGTCTCTGGTGCCACAGTTTCATACCTATGCCAAGTGTCACCCCTACAGACACCTGCTGTTCACTTACACACTTGGCATCACCTCACAGTGTCCCTCTGTTTGGTAAGTGGTCCCCTTGGGCACAGGAAGAAATAAGAGCCCTCATTTTCGCACGATTCCCCCGCAGCTTTCCAGCGCCCCCTGCCCCCGAAGCTGGCTGGAAAGAAGGTGGGAGACACCTGTTGGGGAGCTGAGAGCGGCAGATCCCACAGGGGCCTCTCCCCATGCGCCCCGCCCGCCCTGCCCCGCTCGGGTCCCGCCCCCGCGGCCGCCGCAAGCAGCGCGGCGAGTGAGCGCACAGCCGCCAGAGGAGCACAGGGCGGCGGGAGCGCACCGCCGGGACCCAGCCGAGGCCAGGGCCGCCTGGGAGGCGGGCGGAGCAAAGGCAGCGCCGTGGAGACGCCAGGGGCAGCGGGCCACGCCAGGCAGGTGAGTGCGGCCGCGGGGCGCCCGGAGCGAGGGGGCCCAGCACCCATAATTCCCTCCCCCACAGGCGGCCCTTTCCTCGGGGTCCCGCCTGGTACCAGGGACCCCCTCAGCTGGGGGACTGCGCCTGGAAGCTGTCATGGAGGCCCTGCAGAAGCAGCAGGCAGCTCGGCTGGCCCAGGGGGTGGGGCCATTGGCCCCTGCATGCCCGCTGCTGCCACCGCAGCCTCCCCTGCCTGACCACCGGACCCTACAGGCCCCTGAGGGGGCCTTGGGGAATGTTGGGGCTGAGGAAGAGGAAGATGCTGAAGAAGATGAGGAGAAGCGGGAGGAAGCCGGGGCAGAGGAGGAGGCAGCTGAGGAGAGCCGTCCAGGGGCCCAGGGCCCCAGCTCGCCTTCTAGCCAGCCCCCTGGACTCCATCCCCACGAGTGGACCTACGAGGAACAATTCAAGCAGGTAGGACCTATGCCCTCAATGTCCGGCCCTCTAGAGCTGTAGAATGACCCCAATCCTTCCCCAGCTGTATGAGCTCGATGCAGACCCCAAGAGGAAGGAATTTCTGGATGACCTGTTTAGCTTCATGCAAAAGAGGGGTGAGTGGCATGATGTGGGGGAAGGGCCCTGGCAGTGTCCTGACGGCAGCCCGCTCCCCACCAGGGACGCCAGTGAACCGCGTGCCCATCATGGCGAAGCAGGTGCTCGACCTGTACGCTCTGTTTCGCCTGGTGACCGCCAAGGGCGGCCTGGTGGAAGTCATCAACCGCAAAGTGTGGCGGGAAGTCACGCGCGGCCTCAGCCTACCCACCACCATCACCTCGGCCGCCTTCACTCTACGCACCCAGTGAGGCCAGGGGCGGGAGCGGAAGGGAAGGGCCATACACTCACCGCCCGCTGTCCGCCCCTAGGTACATGAAGTACCTGTACCCGTACGAGTGCGAGACTCGAGCGCTCAGCTCCCCAGGGGAGCTCCAGGCCGCCATAGACAGCAATCGGCGCGAGGGCCGTCGCCAGGCTTACACCGCTACTCCGCTCTTCGGCTTGGCAGGGCCGCCCCCTCGGGGCGCTCAGGACCCAGCCTTGGGTCCCGGCCCCGCCCCTCCGGCGACCCAGTCCAGCCCTGGCCCAGCCCAGGGTTCCACCTCCGGCCTGCCAGCGCATGCATGCGCTCAGCTGAGTCCAAGCCCTATTAAGAAAGGTGCGAGGGGAGAATGGTAGAGGTTTCGGGGTGGCCAGGGGAGCTGAATAACCTGTTCTTCTAGAGGAGAGTGGAATTCCAAACCCTTGTCTGGCACTGCCTGTGGGCCTGGCACTGGGACCTACACGGGAGAAATTGGCACCAGAGGAGCCCCCAGAGAAGAGAGCTGTGCTGATGGGGCCTATGGACCCACCTCGACCTTGCATGCCCCCCAGTTTCCTGCCCCGTGGCAAGGTTCCCCTGAGGGGTGAGGAGGGGCTTGTTGTGAGGGGGCTTCGGAAAATGTGATTCCTCTGCCCCCTCCTGGACAGAAGAGCGGCTGGATGGGCCTCTTAATCTGGCAGGCAGTGGCATCAGCAGTATCAACATGGCCCTAGAGATCAACGGGGTGGTCTACACTGGTATGGGTACTGCAGGCTGTCTACACTGGCATTGCCCTCTACCATCTCCTCACCCCTTTGCCAGGTGTCCTCTTTGCCCGCCGCCAGCCTGTGCCAGCTTCCCAGGGTCCAACCAACCCTGCACCCCCACCCTCCACAGGGCCCCCTTCCAGCATCTTGCCCTGAGAGGTCCTACTTGAAACTAAGAGTCCCAGCCCCATTGCTGAGGGGGGAGGAGACCCCCTGCTTTGATTCTTTCTGGCTGCCCACTCTGGGACCCAGCCCTGGGAGGGGACGACACCTCCCATGC